TGCCTGTGCCTGCCGCAACTCCAACTTCTCCCAGCCACCTCTGCCTCAGTTTCCCTGCACTTGACGGGCTTATTGAGGTTGGGGAGGAGGGGGTGGGTGTCTCAAATGTCAAAGATTTAATGTGTCTTGATGTTACCACACAAAAGTTTTGTTTTGTTTGTTTTTTTGAGACAGTCTCCTCTGTCACCCAGGCTGGAGTGTAGTGGTGTGATTGTATCTCACTGCAGCCTCGACCTCCTGGGCTCAAGCGATCCTCCCACCTCAGCCTCCCACTACACCCAGCTAATTTTTTTTATTTTTTAAGAGATGGGGGCCACTGTGTTGCCCAGGCTGGTCTTGAACTCCTGGCCTCGAGTGATCCTCCTGTCTCAGCCTCCCAAAGCGGTGGGATTACAGATGTGACCCACTGCACCAGGTCTACACAAGGTGTTTTTTTTTACAGGGTGATGTGCACACGGTGGGTCCCTCTGGGTGGTCCCACAACAGATGAGGGGCCCAGCCTCACCCATCCATGAATCCTGGAGACTCCAGACTTCCCATCCATCCAGGGTTCTGCAGCCCTCTCTGAGGCTGGAGCCAATCTCCCCTTCCGTCAAGGGATCCGGGGAGACCGCCAAGCCCGGTGCTCCCCTGAGAGTCTCTGAGAGGCCCCGACACCGCCCCCGCTCCAGGTCCCCGGGATGCTCGCGCAGGCGGGAGCCCGGGGCGCCCGGGGGATCCCTGAGCGTCACGCCGCTGTTGTGGAGCGCGTGTTGACAACGTCGCCGGGGAGACGGGCGGGGGCGGGGCCCGGGAGAGGGGGAGGCGCGGCCCTGGCGGCGCGCGAGGGGCCGGGCTGTCAGCGCAAGGCCCAGGCCGCCGCAGTGGCCACGGCCGCTGCCGCCCGCCGGCTTATATACCGCGGCTAAATTTAGGCTGCGCCCGGAGCTCGTCCCCATCCGGGACGCGTTTCCGCCGCCGCCGCTTTGGCCCGGCCCCCGCGCGCGCCGCGCCTATAAGGCTTGGGCGGGCCCGGCCGCGGCCCACAGAGCCGTCCCCGCCCGCCCGCGCCCCGACCAGCCCGGCCTCGGGCAGCCACTCACCGGTGTCCCCGTCCGCGTCCTTTCTCCCCGGGTCCCGGCCATGGCGCTGAGTGAACCCATCCTGCCGTCCTTCTCCACTTTCGCCAGCCCGTGCCGCGAGCGCGGCCTGCAGGAGGTGAGGGCGGCGGGGACGGCGGGGCGGCCGGGCCCGCTCACGCCCATTGCCCTGTCGCCCGCAGCGCTGGCCGCGCGCCGAACCCGAGTCCGGCGGCACCGACGACGACCTCAACAGCGTGCTGGACTTCATCCTGTCCATGGGGCTGGATGGCCTGGGCGCCGAGGCCGCCCCGGAGCCGCCGCCGCCGCCCCCGCCGCCTGCGTTCTATTACCCCGAACCCGGCGCGCCCCCGCCCTACAGCGCCCCCGCGGGTGGCCTGGTGTCTGAGCTGCTGCGACCCGAGCTGGATGCGCCGCTGGGGCCCGCACTGCACGGCCGCTTTCTGCTGGCGCCGCCCGGCCGCCTGGTCAAGGCCGAGCCCCCTGAAGCGGACGGCGGCGGCGGCTACGGCTGCGCCCCCGGGCTGACCCGTGGACCGCGCGGCCTCAAGCGCGAGGGCGCCCCGGGCCCGGCGGCTTCGTGCATGCGAGGTCCCGGGGGCCGCCCCCCGCCGCCGCCCGACACACCGCCGCTCAGCCCCGACGGCCCCGCGCGCCTGCCCGCGCCCGGTCCGCGCGCCTCCTTCCCGCCGCCTTTCGGTGGCCCTGGTTTCGGCGCGCCCGGGCCCGGCCTGCATTACGCGCCGCCTGCGCCCCCAGCCTTCGGTCTCTTCGACGACGCGGCCGCCGCCGCGGCAGCCCTGGGCCTGGCGCCCCCCGCCGCCCGCGGTCTCCTCACGCCGCCTGCGTCCCCGCTGGAGCTGCTGGAGGCCAAGCCAAAGCGCGGCCGCCGCTCTTGGCCCCGCAAACGCACCGCCACTCACACCTGCAGCTACGCGGGCTGCGGCAAGACCTACACCAAGAGTTCGCATCTGAAGGCGCATCTGCGCACGCACACAGGTGGGCGGCACGCACGAGCCAGGAGCGCAGGCAACTGACGCTTACTCTCGCCCCCTCCCTGCAGGTGAGAAGCCCTACCACTGCAACTGGGACGGCTGCGGCTGGAAGTTTGCGCGCTCAGACGAGCTCACGCGCCACTACCGAAAGCACACGGGCCACCGGCCATTCCAGTGCCATCTGTGCGATCGTGCCTTCTCGCGCTCCGATCACCTGGCGCTGCACATGAAACGGCACATGTAGCCGGGACGCCCCCGCCCACCTGCGCGCGGCCGTGGCGGGTCCCACGCGCCGGGCGCGGCCCCCTCCCAAACTGTGACTGGTATTTATTGGACCCAGAGAACCGGGCCGGGCACAGCGTGGCTACAGAGGGTCTCCCTCGATGACGACGACGACGACGCCACCACCCCAGCCCCCGTCTGTGACTGAAGGCCCGGTGGGAAAAGACCACGATCCTCCTTGACGAGTTTTGTTTTTCAAAATGGTGCAATAATTTAAGTGGCATCTTCTCTCCCACCGGGTCTACACTAGAGGATCGAGGCTTGTGATGCCTTGTGAGAAATAAGGGCCTTAATTTGTACTGTCTGCGGCATTTTTTATAATATTGTATATAGTGACTGACAAATATTGTATTACTGTACATAGAGAGACAGGTGGGCATTTTTGGGCTACCTGGTTCGTTTTTATAAGATTTTGCTGGGTTGGTTTTTTTTTTAATTAAAAAGTTTTGCATCTTTTAAAAAAAATCACAGCACTGGTCTGGTTGCTTGGAACTGGGGCCTTGGGGCACTTGGGAGGAGGGGGGAGCGGAGAGTTTGATGGAGGGCAGCCCCACTAAAGCATCGTGTGCAGTGGGTCCTGCGTCTGCCAGCACCGGGACTGCCAGCTGCTGTGCCTGCCTGCCAGGAACCTGTGGGTTTTTCTGTAAATTTAGACACTGCATTTTAGGACTGAGGGAGGGTTATTTTAAGGTTGTTCTTTGAGCCATAAATTGCCTCTTTGCCCCACAGCTGGGGAAAGTGCTGGTCCCACTGACGTGGCCTCCTCTACGTTGAAAAAAATAAAACTACTTACCTCTTCCTGGAAGCCTCTGAGGTTTTAGCCAAATTTCTGGAGTGCCAGCTCTATATTTTTATTTTTATTTTTAAAGGGGGTTAACCTGCTGAGTTTCTGGCATGTTCTGCCCTTTACTCGTCTCGACATTTAGCAAGTCTTTTCTTAAGGGGTGAGTTCCCCATTCTGCTAGCGGAAAACAGTGAAACCTGCATTCGAGGGCCATGCATGAAGCTCTTTTCCAGATGAGGAAACGGAGGCCCGGAGAGGTAGCGGCAGGGTGGTGGAGTTGGGTTGTTAGCCTGCTCTGTCTGCCTCCAAGGGTCCCTGAACCCCACTGGAAGGGAGTGGTAGCTTTCTACAATGACCCACCTGTTGTGTGCATTGGAAGGCTAGGAGAGCCTCCTCCCCTGTAGGTCTCCTGGTGCAAAAAATTCACTGCCTCAATGGTAGGAGGTGACCAGTCTGGAAACCCACCTGGAGAGCAGAGGAGACCCCTAAATCCCACCACCCCAAGTGTCTCAGGCAAGGAGGTATCTCTCCCCCCAGATTTCACCTGCCACCCCTCACCTTCCCCATTCTCAGGGGCCCCGGGTAACCATGACCACCAACCATTGCACAAGTTTCCAGAAAGTGAAAATAGCTCGTAAGCAGCGCCTGCTTTAAAACACTCTCACCCCGTTGCGACAGAGGCTGGGATTTCCTCCCTCCCTGCATCCTTCCTCCTCCCCAACTACGGCAGCCCTGGAAACAGCTGAGAGGTGTTTGGTAATCCACGAAAAGCAGAAATACGATTTGACAATCTGATTCATTTTCCGAGAGTAAATAGCCTGGCCTCACTTCCGCTGCTGATGAAGGGTGTGAATGTTTTTGAGC